CTGCTTTTATTGCTTCATTCTTTCTTTGCTTTGTGCATTTCGTCCAGTTCTTAGTTCAAGACGCTAAGAACTTGGACACCCTCCACGGGTAACAGGACTACAGGTGCCCGCCACCACGTCTAGCTAATTTTTTGTATTTTTAGTAGAGATGGGGTTTTGCTATGTTGCTCAGGCTGGTCTCGAACCACTGGGCTCAAGCAATCTGCCGGCCTTGGCCTCCCAAAGTGCCGGGATTAAAGGCGTGAGCCACCGCGCCTGGCCCACTAAACTTCTCTGTGCATCAGTTATTTCATTTGCCTAATGAGGATAACAGTAGTCACTACTGCGTTTTGTGAGCGTTGGTTAATATATGAAAAATGCCACGTGTTTGCCATTAGCATCAATCATGCCATAACCAGAAAAATTACATTGCATTTTTTATTTTAAAAAAGGTGGGGGCCAGAGTGGACCTGGGCCTCTTCCAACTTCTGAGAGGTCTCTATTACTAAGTAAGCCTTAAGAAGCAGAATTCCATGAAGGGAGCTAGGAAACCAGGATTTTCCAAAAGGAGGTGGCATTTGCATTGATCCTGGTAGGGCAGCCTCGAATTCCACGGGGTTGGGGTTGCGCCTTTTCCAAGGCAGCCCTGGGTTTGCGCAGGGACGCGGCTGCTCTGGGCGTGGTTCCGGGAAACGCAGCGGCGCCGACCCTGGGTCTCGCACATTCTTCACGTCCGTTCGCAGCGTCACCCGGATCTTCGCCGCTACCCTTGTGGGCCCCCCGGCGACGCTTCCTGCTCCGCCCCTAAGTCGGGAAGGTTCCTTGCGGTTCGCGGCGTGCCGGACGTGACAAACGGAAGCCGCACGTCTCACTAGTACCCTCGCAGACGGACAGCGCCAGGGAGCAATGGCAGCGCGCCGACCGCGATGGGCTGTGGCCAATAGCGGCTGCTCAGCAGGGCGCGCCGAGAGCAGCGGCCGGGAAGGGGCGGTGCGGGAGGCGGGGTGTGGGGCGGTAGTGTGGGCCCTGTTCCTGCCCGCGCGGTGTTCCGCATTCTGCAAGCCTCCGGAGCGCACGTCGGCAGTCGGCTCCCTCGTTGACCGAATCACCGACCTCTCTCCCCAGCTGTATTTCCAAAATGTCGCTTTCTAACAAGCTGACGCTGGACAAGCTGGACGTTAAAGGGAAGCGGGTCGTTATGAGGTAATTCTGCACGTTTGCCCGCGTGCTCTCTGGTTGATCATGGTCTTGCATCTTTCTTTTTTAGAGTCGACTTCAATGTTCCTATGAAGAACAACCAGATAACAAACAACCAGAGGTAAGGTCCCTGCTAATCCTTGGGCTGGGTTTTCATTCTGTTTGTTGTCTCTCTTTGGTTGCAGGATTAAGGCTGCTGTCCCAAGCATCAAATTCTGCTTGGACAATGGAGCCAAGTCGGTAGTCCTTATGAGCCACCTAGGCCGGCCTGATGGTGTGCCCATGCCTGACAAGTACTCCTTAGAGCCAGTTGCTGTAGAACTCAAATCTCTGCTGGGCAAGTAAGTGCCAGGCTCTGGTGCTGGTAGACTTTGCTCAAGTGTCTTCATCTCTTCCTCTTCTCAGGGATGTTCTGTTCTTGAAGGACTGTGTAGGCCCAGAAGTGGAGAAAGCCTGTGCCAACCCAGCTGCTGGGTCTGTCATCCTGCTGGAGAACCTCCGCTTTCATGTGGAGGAAGAAGGGAAGGGAAAAGATGCTTCTGGGAACAAGGTAGGACCTGTGATTTTGACATTATTGGGGGTATCACATTTTCTGTTTTTGTTTTTCTCTATAGGTTAAAGCCGAGCCAGCCAAAATAGAAGCTTTCCGAGCTTCACTTTCCAAGCTAGGGGATGTCTATGTCAATGATGCTTTTGGCACTGCTCACAGAGCCCACAGGTACCAAGAACCTTGTAGACTACCACACTGAGACTAGAATCTGAATGTCTTTGATCTTTTCTAGCTCCATGGTAGGAGTCAATCTGCCACAGAAGGCTGGTGGGTTTTTGATGAAGAAGGAGCTGAACTACTTTGCAAAGGCCTTGGAGAGCCCAGAGCGACCCTTCCTGGCCATCCTGGGCGGGTATGAAGAACTCTTTAAGATCATGCTTTAAGCTTTAAGTGATGATTCTTGCTTTCTCTTGTAGAGCTAAAGTTGCAGACAAGATCCAGCTCATCAATAATATGCTGGACAAAGTCAATGAGATGATTATTGGTGGTGGAATGGCTTTTACCTTCCTTAAGGTGCTCAACAACATGGAGGTAGGAAACAAATGCCAAGTGGATGTGAAATACTGACCTCCATCATTTTGGCTCCCCTGTGTAGATTGGCACTTCTCTGTTTGATGAAGAGGGAGCCAAGATTGTCAAAGACCTAATGTCCAAAGCTGAGAAGAATGGTGTGAAGATTACCTTGCCTGTTGACTTTGTCACTGCTGACAAGTTTGATGAGAATGCCAAGACTGGCCAAGCCACTGTGGCTTCTGGCATACCTGCTGGCTGGATGGTGAGTCACTTGAGTGGGTTGGTAGTGTGAGTAGCTCATCTTCTCTTTCACCTCTACCCCTCAGGGCTTGGACTGTGGTCCTGAAAGCAGCAAGAAGTATGCTGAGGCTGTCACTCGGGCTAAGCAGATTGTGTGGAATGGTCCTGTGGGGGTATTTGAATGGGAAGCTTTTGCCCGGGGAACCAAAGCTCTCATGGATGAGGTGGTGAAAGCCACTTCTAGGGGCTGCATCACCATCATAGGTAAGCGGTCCTATACAAAGCTAATACCCATATTTTCCCTTTTTACCTGGCTTTCATTCAACAGGTGGTGGAGACACTGCCACTTGCTGTGCCAAATGGAACACGGAGGATAAAGTCAGCCATGTGAGCACTGGGGGTGGTGCCAGTTTGGAGCTCCTGGAAGGTGAGGGTCTTCTGTTTTTTGGCTTGTTTGGGCTGTCTATGTATGTGTGCTCTCTCAAAAACAGGTAAAGTCCTTCCTGGGGTGGATGCTCTCAGCAATATTTAGTACTTTCCTGCCTTTTAGTTCCTGTGCACAGCCCCTAAGTCAACTTAGCATTTTCTGCATCTCCACTTGGCATTAGCTAAAACCTTCCATGTCAAGATTCAGCTAGTGGCCAAGAGATGCAGTGCCAGGAACCCTTAAACAGTTGCACAGCATCTCAGCTCATCTTCACTGCACCCTGGATTTGCATACATTCTTCAAGATCCCATTTGAATTTTTTAGTGACTAAACCATTGTGCATTCTAGAGTGCATATATTTATATTTTGCCTGTTAAAAAGAAAGTGAGCAGTGTTAGCTTAGTTCTCTTTTGATGTAGGTTATTATGATTAGCTTTGTCACTGTTTCACTACTCAGCATGGAAACAAGATGAAATTCCATTTGTAGGTAGTGAGACAAAATTGATGATCCATTAAGTAAACAATAAAAGTGTCCATTGAAACCGTGATTTTTTTTTTTTTCCTGTCATACTTTGTTAGGAAGGGTGAGAATAGAATCTTGAGGAACGGATCAGATGTCTATATTGCTGAATGCAAGAAGTGGGGCAGCAGCAGTGGAGAGATGGGACAATTAGATAAATGTCCATTCTTTATCAAGGGCCTACTTTATGGCAGACATTGTGCTAGTGCTTTTATTCTAACTTTTATTTTTATCAGTTACACATGATCATAATTTAAAAAGTCAAGGCTTATAACAAAAAAGCCCCAGCCCATTCCTCCCATTCAAGATTCCCACTCCCCAGAGGTGACCACTTTCAACTCTTGAGTTTTTCAGGTATATACCTCCATGTTTCTAAGTAATATGCTTATATTGTTCACTTCTTTTTTTTTTATTTTTTAAAGAAATCTATTTCATACCATGGAGGAAGGCTCTGTTCCACATATATTTCCACTTCTTCATTCTCTCGGTATAGTTTTGTCACAATTATAGATTAGATCAAAAGTCTACATAACTAATACAGCTGAGCTATGTAGTATGCTATGATTAAATTTACTTATGTAACTTTTATTGTCTTTGGCATTAACAGTGTTTCAAAAAATTTTCTGTGTATACCCATCAGTGATTCATTCCCAAATCTTCTAGAAGCATAAGTGTCTCAATATATTAAAACATATTGAATAATCCTTGTTAGAGTTATCCCTGCAGGAGTCCTTAGTGCTCCTTTATCCAATTTGTACTTGATGCCCTCTAGGCAGGGTGTACAGCTAGCTGTTGCTCTGGTATTTCCTATAACCTTCTTGGGGATTTCTTTTACCTCCTGTGTTAGACTCCTGTTTTCTGGATTCCCCCTTTTCCCTCTTTCTTGGTCTACTTTTTGTAGAACACAAGACTCTACTAGCTTCCTGAGAAAGGGTGCCTGGGAGGCAAAATCTCTAAGACTTTGTAAGTCTGAAAATGTCTTTATTCGACCCTTATACTTGATTCCTAGTTTGGCTATATATAGAATTTTAGCCTGAGTATCACTTTTTGAGACTCGAAGCCACTGTTTCATTGTCACTATTGAGAATCTAAATGGCCATTCGGATTCTTTCATCATCTTTATAATTTTACCTTCCTATTTCTTTCCTGTCCTTTTAATGGAGTTTTGGGAGAGAGCAGAGGTAAACATGATTTGAAAAAGCCATGTCTGACCAGAAATTCTGTGCTGGAAAGATATGTATTTCACCTTTAGGGACAAAGAAATAAACTTTTGGACAGGACCACAGAGCTAGTAAGTAACAGCAGGGATTCAAGTCCAGGTTTGTCTGGTTCCAGTGGCTGATGCTTTTCCAATGTGCCTCCGTCCCTGACATGATGCTTCTAGGCTATAGATGCTTCTAGACTCTATCCCTGACATGATGCTTCTAGACTATTTTGTTTAACCCTGGATAGAATAGCAAAAGAAAATTTTGGTGGTTGCTCTAAACAAAACAGAAATTTGAAAGCTCAAGTTTTTTCTTCATTTGTATTTTAGTTAATACTGTACCCATATTTGTAGTTAATTTTAAATTGTACCATGTTTCTGCATACCTCTATGGGTACTCAGGAATTCTAGTCCAATTTTTGTGACTTTTTCCTACTGATTACCTTTCCTCCAACGTTTTAAAAATTATTTCAAATGGAACTGAAAGAAGCATAAACTCCCATAAACCCAGCACCTAGACTCTACAATTGCCAACATTATCTATCCAACAATCTCTGACTGTACCTTTTAAGTACTTTCTACTGGACTGTTTCCAGGATCACCCCTCATTTATTTGGGTTGTTAACCTAAAGAATGAATGGGGGAATCTCCAGTCATAAACAACTTGTCAATTAGGCAAATATTTGAGTTCCTTCTATGTGCTTAAAGACGTGATAGAGGGAATATAAGAGCATTTATGTTCTGAAGGAATTTTTAACCTAACCAAAGAAGATAGTAGATAACTTGTGTGCATATAAGCTAGAACAGTATAAGGGGCCGGGCATGGTGGCTTACGCCTGTAATCCCAGGACTTTGGGAGGCCAAGGCGGGCAGATCACCTGTCAGGAGTTTGGGACCAGCCTGGCCAACATGGTGAAACCCCGTTTCTACCAAAAATACAAAAATTAGCCGGGCGTGGTGGCGTGTGCCACTGTAGTCCCAGCTATTCAGAAGGCTGAGGCAGGAGAATCACTTGAACCCGGGAGGTGGAGGTTGCAGTGAGCTGAGATCACGCTACTGCATTCCTGCTTGGGCGACAGAGTGAGACTCTGCCTCAAAACAAAAACCCCACAAAACAGTATAAGGATGTGCTTTCTAATTTGGAATTATGAATTATTGGTAAAATATTGCAAAGGTGTATGCTTTAAGTTGTAAATTCACCTTTAACCCTAGACTATATATGTGTGTTTATATGCAGAAAAAAATAATTCCCATGTCGTAAGTGAACAATTTGGTTCTTTAGCTCAGTGTTTTCCTGTTTTCTTCATTTCCAAAATTTCCCTCTAGCACAGGGGTTTACACATGATCAAAAAGGAGTATACAATGAAGACACCTTCCTCAGTCCCCTACCTACCAGTTTCCCTCCCCAGAAGCAACCTCTGGAAGACCAGTTTCTTTCAATCTAAGGCTATTTAATATACATTAAGAGGCCGGGCGCAGTGGCTCACGCCTGTAATCCCAACAACACTTTGGGAGGCCCAGGCAGGCGGGTCATGAGGTCAGGAGATTGAGACCATCCTGGCTAACACGGTGAAACCCTGTCTCTACTAAAAATACAAAAAATTAGCTGGGCGTGATGGTGGGCGCCTGTAGTCCCAGCTACTCGGGAGGCTGAGGCAGGAGAATGGCGTGAACCTGGGAAGCGGAGCTCGCAGTGAGCCGAGATCACGCCACTGCACTCCAGCCTGGGCAACAGTGAGACTCTGCATAAAGAGCATACCCATGTGTGTACCTATCTATCTATCTATCTATCTATCTATCTATCTATCTATCTGTATATAGATATATTAAAATGTAAATGGTGGCATACCTGCTGTTCTGTAGTTGATTAGTGTTTTC